GTATATCCAAGAAAATGTGTTGTTTTTATTGAGAAACTGAACCTAGCTTGGGAACACATGTGCACAGTCTAGTTCATAATATTTGGTGCAAGTATCATTCTCTAATATAGATTTACATTTTTGCAAGCAAATTTTTACTTGCAATCATAACATATCCAAATTTTCCCTTTTTACTCAATCAGAACTTAGTGTAAAGTACTACAAGTTAGTTCTTCGGATTTCATGCTAAGAAAATAATGCAGATTTTCTGCATTATTATGGTCTTCACAGAAACCTTAACTATGATGAATTTAAAAGTGCAAAATAATCCAGGATAACTTTATGATTTCAGATTTTTTAATGTTAAAAATAATGCCATCATTAATTAGAAAATTCTAAAATCATTACTTCCACTTTCTTAGGCAAAATATCAATATACTCTCATTTGCCAAATAAATTAAAAGATCTCCTACAAACACAATCTCCTAAATTGTGGTTTTATGGCTTTAATGTTTTATGTGTGGCAACTATTGATGCTAGTTAAATTTTTAGAAACTTTTTCTTTTTGATTCCCTACAGTTGTCTACAAGAACCTTATTGTAGCATGATCCTGCCAGACTTTATGCTATTTGTTGCTCCAATTAAAACTGTTTAAAACATGAATTTGAAAAATCTTATTTTAACTATAATTTTGTAGCTGAAACTTTTTTTTCTAAACTTTGCAAACATTCTATGCAACCTGAATTAGTGCTGAGAAAAATGGATCTTAACGGTTGCTCAATGTTCTTCAACAGGTGAAAAGCATAATAAAACATGCTCATCTGAACTCCACCCATTTTCAATTTCAACATAGCAAACCTCCTGTTTATTCTTAGGGCAAATTCAAAATTGTACATATTAGGATTGGTTATTACTGAAGATAATTTATGCAATCATAAGCCAAAGATGCTAAGTTGGCAAAAAGAAAACAATGTAAGTAAGCAAACTCTAACACATGTGGACACACCCTCTCAGTATATAAAGGCTTGTCACTGTCCTTGGTAGCAGGCACTCCCTGGGCTAAACAGCATCACCATGTCTGTTCGATACAGCTCAAGCAAGCACTACTCTTCCTCCCGCAGTGGAGGAGGAGGAGGAGGAGGAGGATGTGGAGGAGGAGGAGGAGTGTCATCCCTAAGAATTTCTAGCAGCAAAGGCTCCCTTGGTGGAGGATTTAGCTCAGGGGGGTTCAGTGGTGGCTCTTTTAGCCGTGGGAGCTCTGGTGGGGGCTGCTTTGGGGGCTCATCAGGTGGCTATGGAGGATTAGGAGGTTTTGGTGGAGGTAGCTTTCGTGGAAGCTATGGAAGTAGCAGCTTTGGTGGGAGTTATGGAGGCATCTTTGGAGGGGGCAGTTTCGGAGGTGGCAGCTTTGGTGGGGGCAGCTTTGGTGGAGGCGGCTTTGGTGGAGGCGGCTTTGGAGGAGGCTTTGGTGGTGGATTTGGAGGAGATGGTGGCCTTCTCTCTGGAAATGAAAAAGTAACCATGCAGAATCTGAATGACCGCCTGGCTTCCTACTTGGACAAAGTTCGGGCTCTGGAAGAATCAAACTATGAGCTGGAAGGCAAAATCAAGGAGTGGTATGAAAAGCATGGCAACTCACATCAGGGGGAGCCTCGTGACTACAGCAAATACTACAAAACCATCGATGACCTTAAAAATCAGGTAAGAGGTATTTTTAAATCCAGCTTTAAGTACTCTTCTCAAATAACTGTGCCTCTCCCTCCAGATTCTCAACCTAACAACTGATAATGCCAACATCCTGCTTCAGATCGACAATGCCAGGCTGGCAGCTGATGACTTCAGGCTGAAGTAAGTTAAGTGATCGTTGTATAATACTATCATATAACCAGTATTGATATCATGCTTGTTTCAGGTATGAGAATGAGGTAGCTCTGCGCCAGAGCGTGGAGGCTGACATCAACGGCCTGCGTAGGGTGCTGGATGAGCTGACCCTGACCAAGGCTGACCTGGAGATGCAAATTGAGAGCCTGACTGAAGAGCTGGCCTATCTGAAGAAGAACCACGAGGAGGTGACACAAAAGTTATACTTTTCCCAGCCAAAGTAGCCAATAAATCTTTCTGTTCCTCAAACAGGAAATGAAAGACCTTCGAAATGTGTCCACTGGTGATGTGAATGTGGAAATGAATGCTGCCCCGGGTGTTGATCTGACTCAACTTCTGAATAACATGAGAAGCCAATATGAACAACTTGCTGAACAAAACCGCAAAGATGCTGAAGCCTGGTTCAATGAAAAGGTAAAGTAATCTTCCTTATAGTGAAACTCATGCCTCACCCTTTTCCTTGTTTTTAATACTCTAGAGCAAGGAACTGACTACAGAAATTGATAATAACATTGAACAGATATCCAGCTATAAATCTGAGATTACTGAATTGAGACGTAATGTACAAGCTCTGGAGATAGAACTACAGTCCCAACTGGCCTTGGTATGTTAACTCTCATGAAATGACTTCAACTTAAGTCACTAAGCCACAAAAAAATCCGTTTCAGAAACAATCCCTGGAAGCCTCCTTGGCAGAAACAGAAGGTCGCTACTGTGTGCAGCTCTCACAGATTCAGGCCCAGATATCCGCTCTGGAAGAACAGTTGCAACAGATTCGAGCTGAAACCGAGTGCCAGAATACTGAATACCAACAACTCCTGGATATTAAGATCCGACTGGAGAATGAAATTCAAACCTACCGCAGCCTGCTAGAAGGAGAGGGAAGGTAAATTTTAAAATGAAAAGTTATCCCAGTTTGAGATAACCGAATGTGACCTCACCCCGTTTAGTTCCGGAGGCGGCGGACGCGGCGGCGGAAGTTTCGGCGGCGGCTACGGCGGCGGAAGCTCCGGCGGCGGAAGCTCCGGCGGCGGCCACGGCGGCGGCCACGGCGGCAGTTCCGGCGGCGGCTACGGAGGCGGAAGCTCCGGCGGCGGAAGCTCCGGCGGCGGCTACGGGGGCGGAAGCTCCAGCGGCGGCCACGGCGGCAGTTCCAGCGGCGGCTACGGTGGTGGCAGTTCCGGCGGCGGCGGCGGCGGCTACGGGGGCGGCAGCTCCGGCGGCGGCAGCAGCTCCGGCGGCGGATACGGCGGCGGCAGCTCCAGCGGAGGCCACAAGTCCTCCTCTTCCGGGTCCGTGGGCGAGTCTTCATCTAAGGGACCAAGGTCAGCAGAAACTAGCTGGGGTAATCAGAATTAGTTTTAACTTCCTGTGATGTGTTTAAAATTTTTTTTCCATCATTCACACAGATACTAACAAAACCAGAGTAATCAAGACAATTATTGAAGAGGTGGCGCCCGACGGTAGAGTTCTTTCATCTATGGTTGAATCAGAAACCAAGAAACACTACTATTAAACTGCATCAAGAGGAAAGAGTCTCCCTTCACACAGACCATTATTTACAGATGCATGGAAAACAAAGTCTCCAAGAAAACACTTCTGTCTTGATGGTCTATGGAAATAGACCTTGAAAATAAGGTGTCTACAAGGTGTTTTGTGGTTTCTGTATTTCTTCTTTTCACTTTACCAGAAAGTGTTCTTTAATGGAAAGAAAAACAACTTTCTGTTCTCATTTACTAATGAATTTCAATAAACTTTCTTACTGATGCAAACTATCCCAATTTGTCAGAATTTATCTTTACTTAAG